AGGAAAACCCCATCACCTGGAACTCGGCGAACTCCTCACAGTTCACACCGCCACTGGGCGCCGCCATATTGGACAAACACGAGGACCCCGCTGCAGGCCAATCACCGCGGAGCAAAGGTGACCGCGGAGTCGCCTGACAAAAAATATAGTACGAGGGGAATCCTTAGGAAAGCTGAGTGCAAGGCTTGAGTTCAACGTGGTCCGCATCCACCTCGGAACCTGTCACCCTGCTGTCCCAACCCTTTTAACATGTCCTCCTGGAACTGGGCCAGATACATGGATCAAAGATTGTCAGACCTTGAAGGGACTGTTTACTCCAATCCCATCTTTTCACAAAAGGGAAACAATTTCCTTGTGGTTCCCCTACCAGGTCGTTGAAGGAAATCTAGGCAAGTGAGGCCTTTCTAATACCTCTCACTCCAGTGCCTAACCTCCTCCCCGGACCCTGGAGCAGGGGGGTCTTTGTTAAGAATTTGGGACCACTAAGAAACGTCAAGAAAAAACGGCATTTCTGGCAGTGTGGGTGGGTATGAGTAAAGTGTTTAGGATGGAGATGATCAAATGTTTTTAGAAAATAGGTAAATAGAAAACAAATTGAAAACATACATGTTAATTTCTCAGATTAGCCTGAGGGATGCTCCAACAAGAGATAGGGCCACTGAGCAGAGTCCAATTATGTGTTTTCTGATAAAAGCATATGTTCATTGAAAACACTGGAAGAGCGGCATACTGGAATACTGGTTTATCTGGTGTATTTCGGGAGTTTACAGATCACGAAAGTTGCACATTTCCTTTCTATTTCACACAGGTACTCCCATGGGTACATATCCGCTAGGGCAAGGGCCCACGGCGCCACACTCCACAGGACCATCTCCGAGGCTGGCTCAGGATGCGGCGCCAGGGGCACTAGGCTGGCGCCGCGGGTCTCCAGCGCGTGGCGCACGTCCTACACGCCCCGCACTGGCGCAGGCCTGTACACCGCGTCGCGCACGCCCCGCCCCCCGGCGCCGCCTGCGTCCTTCCCACTCCAACGCTGGGTGACATTGAGCTCACCAGCGCCACCGTCCCCGGCGAAGTTCTGCGCTGGTCGGCGGAGTAGCAAGTGGCCATGGGGAGCCTCAGCGGTCTGCGCCTGGCAGCAGGTGAGACGCCGGTCGGGATATGGGAGGTAGGGCTTTCTTTGAAACATTTTCCTCTCTTTTTTAGGAAGCTGTTTTAGGTTATGTGAAAGAGATGTTTCCTCATCTCTAAGGCTTACCAGAAGCTCTGATTTGAAGAGAATAAATGGATTTTGCACAAAACCACAGGAAAGTCCCGGAGCTCCATCCCGTAAGTTTTTATTTTTTCTATTTATGGAGTTGACATAAAATTTCTTGTCTGGTTTTTCTCATAGGCACTTACAACAGAGTGCCTTTACACAAACCTACGGATTGGCAGAAAAAGATCCTCATATGGTCAGGTCGCTTCAAAAAGGAAGATGAAATCCCAGAGACTGTCTCGTGAGTGCTGAATTTAGTATTACAAGCAGCTTAACTTTCTCTCATGATCTCATTGTATTACTAGGTTGGAGATGCTTGATGCTGCAAAGAACAAGATGCGAGTGAAGATCAGCTATCTAATGATTGCCCTGACGGTGGTAGGATGCATCTTCATGGTTATTGAGGGCAAGAAGGTGAGAAGGGGTTTCTTCTCTATCCAGTATGTCAAATCACCTGTTCAAATCTGTTTTGCTTTAGGCTGCCCAAAGACACGAGACTTTAACAAGCTTGAACTTAGAAAAGAAAGCTCGTCTGAAAGAGGAAGCAGCTATGAAGGCCAAAACAGAGTAGCAGAGGTATCCGTGTTGGCTGGATTTTGAAAATCCAGGAATTATGTTATAACGTGCCTGTATTAAAAAGGATGTGGTATGAGGATCCATTTCATAAAGTATGATTTGCCCAAACCTGTACCATTTCCGTATTTCTGCTGTAGAAGTAGAAATAAATTTTCTTAAATAATGACTGTGTTTTATTGTTTTGATCCAAGTCAAGTGTAGCCTCTCAGCCTTTTGGAGAAAAATGAAACAATTTATTTCAACTTGAATACCAACTCTTCAGAGAAGCAGGTACCATATCTTACTTCTCTTCCCATTATCAAAGTAACCTCTCCACAGGCGAACTCATTTTGAGGAGATAAGGAAGGCCAGTTGAGTATATGGCCCAGGTGCAGCTTGGAGGGCCAGCCTTCTCAAATGTCCTGGTGTACTGGTGGGGAGGCTGCCCCCTAATAGAGCGAGCGCTGAGAAGCAGCCAGACCACATTCTATAATCTTTGAACATGCTGGCAGATGGAGGCTTTTAGGAGAATAGTTTTTTAAACATTCTGACAAGGTCCAGCCAGGAATTTCTAAGGACTTAGAAATCCCAGCGTCATGGAGTTGCTTGGGGTCAACACAAGTCACCTCTTAGCTTCATGCCTTAGAATTCTCAACTGGCTGTTTTCTTACCACCTGAGAAACTAAATTTCTCAATTATAAAAATCTCATGTATTATTACTGTTAGAAGTATTTGCACCTCATATATATCTCATTTACAGTTTGACCTTGGGATATCGAGTTGTCTCATATTTAGGTATGAATACAGGTTTCTATTTTAAACATTGATTCTCACATGCTTCTTAATTATTCATGGATGACAAGCCATTATAGTAGTCCCTTCTTATCCACGGCTTTGTTTTCTGTGGTTTCAGTTACCTGAGGTCTGAAAATATTAAATGGAAAATTCCTATAACAATGCATAAGTTATAGATTACATACCATTCAGTGTAGCATGATGAAATCTCTTGCCAATCTGTTCCATCCACCTGGGATGTGAATCATCCCTCTCTCTGGTGTATTCACACTGTATGTGCTAGCCGTCTCTGTTACGAGATCAGCTGTCGTGGAATCAGTGCTAGTGTTCAGGTAACTCTTATTTAATAATTGCCTCAAAGTGCATTGTGCTGTGCCTAATTTATAAAATAAACGGTATCATAGGTATGTATGTATACGAAAAACATAGTATATGCAGGGTTGGGTACTATCCACAGTTTCAGGCATCTACTGGGGGGTCTTGGAATATATCCCCAGAGGGTAAGGGGTGACTACTGTATACAGCCATGCCAACATGCTGGTTCTCAGAGAGTTATAAGAGAGATTAAAAATACATGCAGCTGTTTGGGCACTTTCTTCCCAAATAAAATACCCAGTAAAATGTAACATACTACCTATAGCTTGATAATCTATCTGAGGATGTTTATGATGTCTGTCTATATACTTTAATTTGGCCTTAGCTTCTTTGTAGGTATCAAGTTATCACTTGCAAATTTATTTTCAAAAAGCATAGTTTCTTGTACATTTTAGAAGATTAGTTTTTCTTATTTTGGGACACCTACACCAATGTTTTAAATGTGGATAAATTTTAATGTGGAATTTCTTTTAAAAATAATCCTCTTCATAGAGCAATACAACAAAAATGTGTTGTATCTTGGAGATTTACATTATAAATGTAGTAACATTTATGAGCTTAAATTTAATGAAACCTTTTTTTTTTTTTTGAGACAGTCTTGCACTGTCGCCCAGGCTAGAGTGCAGGGCATGATCTCAGCTCACTGCAACCTCCGTCTCCCGGGTTCAAGCAATTCTCGTGCCTCAGCCTCCTCAGTAACTGGCATTATAGGTGTGCACCACCACACCTGGCTAATTTTTGTATTTTTCATAAAGACGGGGGTTTCACCATGTTGGCCAGGCTGGTCTCAAACTCCTGACCTCAGGTGATCAGCCTCCCTCGGCCTCCCAAAGTGCTGGGATTACAGGCATGAGCCATGGTGCCTGGCCAAACGTTTTTATTACAAATATTACATTAAACTAAAGCTCACAACTGTTATTATGCATCAGGAATTAACAGTCATTTCTCATTTGTGTTATTCTCCTATTTGATAACATATAGTGACTATCTCTTTATGGGTTAAATATCAGTTTCTTGGCCAGAATTCAAGATCTGCCCCTAACTAATCCTACTTCTCCCAGTACCCTTACAGCACTCCTACCCTACTAGTAACTCTGATATCTCATAGTCCTCAGATTTATCAAGCAAACGAAACTGAATGAGCACTACTATAAGGTACCACAAACTACAAAAGGAGACAGTTTTGCCCTTGTTGCTTTCAGTTAAATTATTGTGCTATTTTTTGCTTAATTTCTAGGTTTTTTTTGCGTGTTTATCATGTCTCCGTAGGTAAAGTGGGCAGAAATCTTTTTCTACTTTACATTTCCTGTAAGTGCTGTTTGTTTGAATAAAGTTAATGTGTGAGGTTACGGTTACTTTTTATTTTTAATCAACATGATAG